CAGCCTGCTCCATTTATAGTAAGAATCTCACTATTCTCTTTTGATCCTCCCAGCTCTACCCCTACCTCTCAGAGGGCAGACAAGGTGCCTGTCTTGTTTGTTGGTTGTTTTGTTTTGTTTTGTTTGAGACGGAGTCTCACTCTGTCACCCAGGCTGGAGTGCAGTGGTGCGATCTCAGCTCACAGCAACCTCCGCCTCCCAGTTTCAAGCAATTCTCTGCCTCAGCCTCCCGAGTAGCTGGGATTACAGGCGCCTGCCACCACGCCCGGCTAACTTTTGTATTTTTAGTAGAGACGGGGTTTCACCATCTTGGCCAGGCTGGTCTTGAACTCCTGAACTCGTGATCCACCCACCTCGGCCTCCCAAAGTGCTGGGATTAAAGGCGTGAGCCACCGTGCCCGGCCACCTGTCTTCTTTACTACTACATCCCCATGCCCAGCACAGTGCCTGACACACAGGTGGTCATTCAGCAAATATTTGTTGATTGAATGAATGTAGCAAAAAAAAAAAAAAAAAATCACAAGAAGATAGGTCTCAGACCAGAGAGGAAGGGCAATGACCCTCCGGCCATTCAGTGACTTAGCCGAGGCCACTCAACTAGGTATTTCCGTAGCCTGGCCTTTTCTAGACTGGACTCTATCTGAGGACCTATTCCTCCTCGGCCCAGGGTCATACAAGGGGAGGAAGGCAGGCAAGAGAGGCACTCGGCAGGGCAGAAGCCCAGGGAGGGGTAGAGGAGACGTGGGGATTAAGAAAACAGTACTGGACTTAGTCCCAACTCTCTTTTCTTGCTGCCTGCTGCGGAAGCCTCGGCCCCCCAAGGTGTAGCTCCAAAACCTGACCTGACACCTATAAAAGAGGGTCCTTTGCCCGCATCTTAATCAACCGACCCCGCCCCTGGCCTCACCCCGTAAGATGACGTTTCGACTCCGCCTCCTCTGGGAGACATGAACACCCCACCCCTTCCGGGGGACAGGCAAACCTAGTGCGCAACGGCATCCCTGTGACGTAATAGTAACGGTCCGTTTCCGGGGTGGAGCCAGGGAGGGCGGGAGTTTAGGCTGCGCTGACCCCTCTCAGCCCCCCCTCCAGGTGACCCCAGCCCCTGAAAATCCTCACCCAGGGCCCCAAATCTCCCAGCCCCATGACCGCCAAACCTCTCGCCCTGGCCCCCTAAATGCCCCAGGCCCCGGAGATGACCGGCCTCCTCACCCCTTAACTTCCAGTGCCTCCCAAATCTCCAAGCCCACCCTGTCCCGTGGTGGCAACTGAGGCTTCTCGGGGGCATCAGCCTCAGATTACCTGAGAACTGGGCAGCCTCGTCCTGAGAATGACGGAGAAGGGGACCTGGGGCTAGGGAATCCCTGATTCAATCATGCCGCTCCCCAGGAGACGTTCGGAGCCCAGGACATGTCGGGAATGAGGAGATACGAGGTGGCGCTGGAGGCGGAGGAGGAGTGAGTGGAGGCGGGTTCTGCGGAGGAGGAACCCGCCCCGCCCGGCTCTGCCCTCTCTCTGCAGGATCTACTGGGGCTGTTTCTACTTTTTCCCCTGGCTTCGCATGTGGCGGAGGGAGCGGAGGTGAGGAGGCTGCGATACCGCGGACCCGCCCCCCGCCTCATGCCAGTGTCGGGTCGCCCCACAGCTCGGCGCACCCCGGGGAGCAGAAGCTGGAGCCTCTGCGAGGCCTGATGAGCTGTCTGTCCAGCGGCCTGGGTCCTACTCCCCAGCGCTCGGGTCGTGGCTTCCCCCGCCGCAGCCCCACCGCCGCTGCCCAGCCAGCCAGTGCATTAAAGATTTAAACCGAAGCCCACCGTACTGACCTCCTGACTCTGCCGCCGCTGTCGCCATTCGAGCCGAGCGCCCCTCCCCACACGGGCTCTGTTCCGTACTGACAGGGCGTCCCTCCCTGGAAGGGTGCCCTTCCACGTCAAAGCCCCTCATCAGTGTCAGGCCTCCTGTTACTATCAATGGCTGTCTCCCCCAATCCCAACCCCCAAAAACCCATACTGTGAGTCGCCTATATGAAGAGAACTAAATAATCCTGCCTGTTACTCCCTTCCTCGGAGCGAGGACTTTGCCAGCTGTCTGAAGAATCTTCTCTGCTGGGAGTATATCTAAAACATTTTAAGCAGAGGTGTAGGATGCAGGCTGTAAATGGTAAGAGGGGGAGATTCCTAGAAGCTGCCTGCCACAGAGGAGCGACTTGGGTTGGCGACCTTTCCTACAGTTCATACCCCAACTTTTGGCTCCTCCAGTCTGATCCCAAGTTTAGAGATCCTTGGCATCAGCCTACCTAGAAGTTCTTGCTCCCTCCCTAGGAGAGTCCAAGGGCCACTGCTCTTTGCCGCCCCCTTCTGTCACCCAATCAGCCTGGGACCCACTAACTCCTCAAGTGGTGAGAATCAGGGACTGCTATGTGGGCCTGCCTTCAGTTAGGGACTGGACCCAGCACCAGAAAGGGCACCACAAGATTAAGTTAAAGAAAGAGATGGCCCAGTTTCTGGCTGGGGCCAAAGCTACAGCAGATTGTGGCTGGGGAGAAGACTTGGTCTTAAAGGGGAGAGATGGGTGCACACCCAAAAGCATTTGTTTTCTGCCTTCCGAAGACTTCTGGACCGACAAGCCCAGGGAAGACCAGAAAGTATGTAGCGCACAGCCAAGTGATGAAGAAGGTCTATGACAAGCCCGAGGAACCTGGGAGA